TATCCACTTGACATCTGGTGAAATTGTAGTTTTTGATGGAGGAACATTTAAAGTTGACAACTGTCATTGAAACAACTGGTATATAGTTTTCAAAGACAAGCTAGAAACCAGTAATAGACTAAGTACTTCAATTTTGTTAAAAGAAACTGGGTAAAGGGTTCAAGTTATATAAGATAGGGAAGTCTGGTTTTCCAGGTAAAGGTTCTCTCTCTTTTTCTGTTGGAGATGTCATTCATCAACATAACGAAGCCTAAATTTAAAAGACTAAGACAAAATATTTACAAATCACATAAAAGTGAGGAAACAGCAAAATTAGTAGTCATTAGGAGAAAGCCAGGGAAGACAGGACATTCATCACATCCTTTCCTCATCTGCTTTCCTCACTGAGTCTCTGAGTGCTCATTAAATGCTTTCAATACAGTGTAATTAAGTGTGTGAACATGGTTGTCATGCTCCTCCAGGAATCTTGAAACCAGGAATGCCAGGTATATAACAGCGGGTTACAAAAGAAAACACGGATTCCTAAATCAGTGTTTTACTGTCAGTGCAGTGTTAAATGTCAATGCAACACTTAAGTTGCATTGACATTCATGTGTTGATCGGATTGTACAATGTGACGTGTGAGATTTCTCGGGACCGTCGAAGCTCAGACAACTCCAGGGCTGCAATTTACTCGTCTGGCTGCCCTCGAACCAGGCTCCCTTGGCGCGTGGGGCTCTCCCGGCGCTTGGTCCCGACCCGCGCCGCAGTCAGGATACCACGGCAATCTGGGGTCGCTTTGTAAGGAGCTCCGACCTCCGGGCAGTGCAGGGATACTCGACGGCGCGCGATGTCCCGGCGGCTCCGCGAGCCTGGCGCGCTGAGAGCCCCAGCAGTCCGAGTCCTCGAGCTCGGGCGTCTTCGCGCCGCCGCCCCGCTCAGTGCGCCCAGGCACCGCGGCCGTGACGTCACGCCCGGGACTGGCCGTTGCAGCAAGACGGCCGCGTTCCGGTTCCGGTAGGTTGCCCGGGAGACGCGGGTACACAGAGAAGCGGCTCCCGTCGGAGGCCGAGTCGTCGCCACGATCGCCCCCTTGGTGGACTCGCAGGCCGAGCGGCTTCCCCGCAGAGCTCGAGGAGGGCAGACGGCGGCGGGGGCGCCATGAGTCAGAGGCAGGTGCTGCAAGGTAGGGCCGAGGCGGGCAGGTGCCCTAACTAGGCGGTGGGCTCCACCGACTCTCTCTCCCGCAGTGTTCGAGCAATACCAGAAGGCCAGGACCCAGTTCGTGCAGATGGTGGCGGAGCTGGCGACTAGACCCCAAAACATCGAGACGCTGCAGAACGCGGGTGAGCCCGGAGCCCGAACCCCCGTCGCCCCCTATGAAAACTTTTCTTTCTTTCTTTGAGACAGAGTCTTGCTCTGTTGCCAGGCTAGAGTGCAGTGGCATGATCTCGGCTCACTACAACCTCCGCCTCCCAGGTTCAAGCGATTCTCCTGCCTCAGCCTCCTGAGTAGCTGAGACTACAGGTGTGCGCCACCATGCCCAGCTAATTTTTGTACATATTTTATAAATTTATGATTTTTTTTTGAGATGGAGTCTCATTCACTCTGTCACCCAGGCTGGAGTGCAGTGGCACCATCCTTGCCCACTGCAGCCTCCACCTCCCCGGATCAAGTGATTCTCCTGCCTCAGTCTCCCAAAGTGCTGGGATTAAAGGTATGAGTCACAGCACCCAGCTGGGTATGGAGGAGCCCCAGTGATGTCGTTTGCTCCTTACTAGAGGCCTTGTTTATCAGATATTGTGGCAACTATTCAGACTGCTTTAATTTGTGAACTCTAAATTTCCATGCATTCACTCACCATGGATCTCTGGATACCTAATGGACAGGCAGGTAAGAAAAATTTCTTTTTATTTCCTTCCTTCCCTGATTTCTGTTCTTTCATAATTTAACTCAGGTGTAATGTCTTTGCTGAGAACTCTTCTTCTGGACGTGGTCCCAACAATTCAACAGACTGCTGCTTTGGCTCTTGGGAGACTGGCCAATTATAATGATGACCTAGCAGAAGCTGTTGTGAAGTGCGACATTCTTCCACAGCTTGTTTATTCATTGGCAGAACAGAATGTAAGAATTAAAAAAAACTAGTTATATGTTTTCATTTTGAGTTTTGTCTGTTTGACCCTTGTAGCGCTTCTACAAGAAAGCAGCTGCCTTTGTGTTACGAGCAGTTGGTAAACATTCTCCCCAGCTAGCTCAGGCAATAGTCGATTGTGGAGCACTGGATACGCTGGTCATATGCTTGGAAGATTTTGACCCTGGAGTCAAGGAGGCTGCAGCCTGGGCACTTAGATATATTGCAAGACATAATGCAGGTAATTTAAAATATGCAGGAGCATATTTTAAATACTCACTTAATTACTTTTCTTGGACCCACAGAACTGTCACAAGCTGTGGTGGATGCAGGAGCTGTTCCTCTTTTAGTACTCTGTATCCAGGAGCCAGAAATTGCTTTGAAAAGGATTGCTGCTTCGGCCCTCAGTGATATTGCAAAGCATTCTCCAGAGTTAGCACAGACAGTAGTGGATGCAGGAGCTGTTGCTCATTTAGCCCAGATGATCCTGAACCCTGATGCTAAATTGAAGGTATTTCAAAATAAGGTTGAAAAATACATCAGTTTGTTGTTGTTGTTTTTTTTTTGCTTCACAGCATCAGATCCTTTCAGCTCTCAGTCAGGTTTCAAAACATTCCGTGGATCTGGCAGAAATGGTTGTTGAAGCAGAGATTTTTCCAGTTGTACTTACCTGTCTGAAGGACAAGGATGAATACGTGAAGAAAAATGCTTCTACTTTAATTAGAGAGATTGCAAAACATACACCCGAGGTGAAAAGAAACTTCAAGGCACAATAATATGTCTGGTGATCTAACTCTTGTTCCCATCGCTTAGCTTTCACAGCTGGTAGTTAACGCAGGAGGGGTTGCTGCCGTGATTGACTGCATTGGGTCCTGCAAAGGGAACACACGGCTGCCTGGCATCATGATGCTTGGTTATGTAGCAGCTCATTCTGAGAACCTAGCAATGGCAGTCATCATTTCTAAGGTTTGTTCTTGCTTCGTTTTCTTCCAGTTGCACATAACACTTGCTCTTTTGATCCACGCTGCAGGGTGTACCCCAGTTGTCAGTCTGCTTGTCAGAAGAACCGGAAGATCATATTAAGGCTGCAGCTGCTTGGGCCTTAGGACAGATTGGAAGACACACTCCTGAACACGCACGGGCTGTTGCAGTCACAAATACTTTGCCAGTTCTGCTTTCTTTGTACATGTCAACAGAAAGTTCTGAGGATCTCCAAGTAAAAGTAAGTGCTTAATTCTGTTTTATGAAGATTTTACTTATGTATACATTCTGCTTTGTATTTCTAGAGTAAAAAAGCCATAAAGAATATCCTGCAAAAATGTACCTACTTACCAGCCCTTGAACCATTTCTATATGATGCTCCTCCCAATATTCTGAAACATGTGGTTGGACAGTTCAGTAAGGTAAGAAATGCCAGCCTCTAAGGGGAGGAAGAAAGCTGACATTTTATGTGCTTCACTTTGCAAGGTGCTGCCGCATGATAGCAAAGCTCGACGACTTTTTGTAACAAGTGGTGGCCTTAAAAAAGTTCAAGAGATAAAAGCAGAACCTGGTTCTCTCCTTCAAGAATACATCAACAGTATTAACAGTTGTTACCCCGAGGAAATAGTGAGGTGGGGAAAATGGACTTTGAAACGTTCAATATACCAGCATTTAATAGTGTATTTTCTTTTTCAGGTATTATTCCCCTGGATATTCAGATACACTTCTGCAGAGGGTGGACAGCTATCAACCACTTAATAACTGAGCAAAGTTATATTGTGATACTCAAATTCACAGCAGAGTAGTTTTGAGTAACAGTAATTAAATCCTTCTAAATATTTGAACTAAGTATATTCTAGATTTATTTAATGGGAAATACCTTTAGATAATATTTTCTAAATTTATGTAATACTTTAAACATTCGTAGCTTGAATATGTGAGGAACTATTCATGGTCATTCGCATGCATAGGATTTGTTCTACAGGTAGATTTTAAAAACACGTTAAAGGGCCTTAAGGCATTTTGTTATTCTGTTAAAAACCACACACACTCGTACATGCAGACACCTCCAATGAGATATAGTTAAGAGATGGCATTCAAAAACCCTAAATTATTCTAGCCAATTTGTCATAGGCATAGGCAAGGAAAGCTGGCCTTGCTAACTATATAGTAGTATACACAAGAGAAATCTTTGAAGGAGGAAACTGATGACAGATATACAGGGCACTTGAAGGAGACTCTGATGCTAGTTATATAAGTGCATTAACTTAAGACACGGACTCTGTGGGTAACCTGTTAGGTTTTACTAAGAATTTAGGAAAAATTTACTCCTCTTTATCACAAGTTTTCCAAACCTCCTTCCCCACCCTATCTAAAGTGTTCCTTACCTTTCATGGGCCCAGCGAGGGTAGAATTCAGAATAGAGAGTTATACTCCTGCATACATGCTCTCCCTCTCATTGAAAGGTTTCTTAGTCTAGCTCTGCTCATGAATGAACAAAGAAGCAGGCATGTAAAATGGATCCTTGTCCTAACGTCACTTTCCCAAGTTTCAAAAGTCACATTTTCAGGTATTTAAGGAATAGTTTGAAGCTAATACCATCAGGCTCAGAGTTTACATGCATTTTTACTTAGGAAGTGGTAAACGGGTGAAAGAGGGTTTCAATAAAATTTTAAATAAAAACAGCATTAGAATTGTCCTTTTCATTTTTCCTATCCAG